GGTTCAAGCGATTCTCCTGCCTCAGCCTCCCAAGTAGCTGGGACTACAGGTGCACACCACCAGGCCCAGCTAATTTTTGCTTTTTTAGTAGAGACAGGGTGTCACCATGTTGGCCAGGATGGTCTCGATCTCTTGACCTCGTGATCCGCCTGCCTCAGCCCCCCAAAGTGCTGGGATTACAGGCGTGAGCCACCATGCCTGGCCTCTTTTGGATTTTTTTTATTTAATGTCCCTCATTGGTTTATAACTTATTTATTTTATTTTATTTTATTTTTTATTATTTATTTATTTATTTTGGCAATACATACGGTCTTGCTCTGTCATCCAGGCTGGAGTGCAGTGGCACCATCTAGGCTCACTGCAACCTCCGCCTCCCAGGCTAAAGAAGTGATCCTCCCACCTCAGCCTTCTGAGTAGTTGGGACTACAGGCATTCACCACCATGCCTGGCTAGTTTTTGTATTTTTTCTAGAAATAGAGTTTTGCGATGTTGCCCATACTGTTCTGAAACTCCTGGACTCAAGCAAATCTGCCACCTCAACCCCCGAAACTGTTGTGATTACAGGCATGAGCCATTGCACCCGGCCAGTTTATACATCTTTAGTCTATTTTTATGGTGATTGCTCTAGGGTTTACAATATGCATCCTTATCTTATCACAGTCTACCTTCAAATAAAATTGTACTGCTGCATATATCATATTAGACCTTTATAACAATCTGATTTCCCTACTCTGCCTTTGTCATACCTTTTACTTATACATATGTTATTGAACCCAGCTCCATTGGTATTATTTTTTAATACTTGTATCCTCACTATATGTTAATTCCTTAACATATTCACAATATAATTCTCTTAAAGTTCTTGGCTGCTAATTTCATTGTTTATATCATTTCTGGGCCCATTTCTATTCATTGGTTTTCTTCTGGTTAAGGATCACATTTTCATGTTTTCTTTCATGTCTAGTAATGTTTTTATTGGATTTTCACATTGTGAATGTTATGTTTTTCCTTTTCTTTTTTTGAGATGGAGTCTCACTCTGTCGCCCAGGCTAAAGTGCAGTGGCACGATCTTGGCTCACTGCTACTTCCGCCTCCAGGGTTCAAGCAATTCTCCTGCCTCAGCCTCCTAAGTAGCTGGGATTATAGGCATGCACCACCATGCCCAGTTAATTTTTGCATTTTTAGTAGAGACAGGGTTTCCTGCTCAAGAAATGTTATCTCATTATTTTTAGATGCTGATAGAAGTGGACAATGAATTCAATGAGGGGACGGAGAAGGTTAGGAAACTGGACATTAACAGGATATTGTAGTGTCTGCCACCACACCCAGCTAATTTTTTGTATTTTTAGTGGAGATGGTGTTTCGCCATGTTGGCCAGGCTGGTCTAGAACCCCTGGCCTCAGATGATCTGCCTGCCTTGGCCTCCCAAAATGTTGGGA